AACTATCAGGGACCATATCAAACCGGTTTTTTCTAATTGCTGATTGCTGCTACAAATGATAGTTACTGAAGCATGACACCAAAAGAGCAAATAAACTTCTATTCGTGTCAAAATAGGTGTAATAAACATCTTCCTTGGAGAACCATTAAACATTGCTCCCTTGTAAAGGTGAATTGGGGAGGCTAGAGTGGAGGGTCCTTTTGGTCTTCACGCATTTGGTATCAACGCGACAAAAATCACAATGATCACAATAGTGAAAATAATAGCAGCTAACATTTGGGCATTTACTGTTTCCTAATCACTGTTGTAACCGCTTTACATGCCTACTTCAGTTTAACACTCTCCATTAAAAGGAGAGATTATCCCCATGGGCCAGGTCTGGGGAAAAGCATGACTTAATTTCTTTTTCATTATATTCCACCCTTTTATCCTTGGGTACTGAATGTCTAGGTTAACAGGGGTCACTAGATTTGGTAGATTAAGTCAGTAACTAGCTTCGCTTTGAGAATATTTTAAATCAGTCATCATACAACATAACCCCAAAACTCATTCCTTTATTGAGCCCCATGCATATACACACTGTTCAGCACAATATGCGACTTTTTATTTATTTTTGAGACAAAGCCTCGCTCTGTCGCCCACGCTGCAGTGCAGTGGCGCGATCACGGGTCACTGCAACCTCAAACTTCTGCCCAAGCGATCCTCCCACCTCAGCATCCGCAGAAGCAGGGGCCGCACAGGCGCGCAGATGTGTGACTTTCTAAGGTCCGGCCGCCCAAAGCTACGCCGACCAATCCAAGTAGCGAAAGTCGCTTTGGCCCTGGCCCGTTACCTCCGCGTCCTGGGAAGTATCAGCCTTTACCAGCTACCGGAAGTAACTGCGCACGAAATCTCCCGCGGGAGCTAAGCCTCTTCGACAAGAATTCTATAGCGCGAGCAAATCAGTATCTCGCGAGAAATTGAAGAGGAAACGTGAGAATGAAAGTGGATGCCCGCGAATCCCGGAAGTCAGACTGTTTTTTTCAGTTCCCTGGAGGCTTTTTGATACTGATTCGCGTACACCTGTTGTTTGAAAGCTCTCAGCGGGACAATGCTGACCCAGGTGAGACCTGGGGCCCGGCTGGGTACCTCTATTGTGTGTCAGCAACTTTTTCTTATCGTCATAGCTGAAAGCAAAATCAGAGGGGAAGCTTGCAAAACAGATTTGCAAAGTTGTGTTGGATCATTTTGAAAAACAGTATTCCAAAGAACTCGGAGATGCCTGGAATACAGTAAGGTTAGTATAATTCATCTCGATGCTTTATGATGTATTCTCTTATTTTCTCTTTTTCTATTTCTAGGGAGATACTAACATCTCCATCATGCTGGCAATATGCTGTCCTGCTTAACCGATTCAATTATCCTTTTGAACTGGAAAAGGATTTACATTTGAAGGGCTATCACACACTCTCTCAGGGATCTTTACCCAACTATCCTAAATCAGTGAAGTGTTACCTTAGCAGAACTCCGGGCCGAATCCCTTCAGAAAGACACCAAATTGGAAACCTGAAAAAATATTATCTCCTAAATGCTGCTTCTCTTCTCCCAGTGTTGGCTCTGGAATTAAGGGATGGGGAGAAGGTTCTGGATCTCTGTGCTGCTCCTGGAGGGAAATCAATAGCTCTGCTGCAGTGTGCTTGTCCAGGTAGTGTGCTTTCCTTTCAGTATTTGACAACTTCATTTGAAACTTTTTAATCCTTTTTATTTAGGTTATCTTCATTGTAATGAATATGATAGTCTGAGATTGAGGTGGCTAAGGCAGACGTTGGAATCTTTCATCCCACAGCCTTTGATAAATGTAATTAAAGTGTCTGAATTGGATGGCAGAAAAATGGGAGATGCCCAGCCTGAAATGTTTGACAAGGTACTTTTATTACATTGTGACAAACTGATGGAATATTTGCATCACTTGTCTTTTTTTTCTCTAGGTGTTAGTGGATGCTCCGTGTTCAAATGATCGAAGCTGGTTGTTTTCTTCTGACTCTCAGAAGGCATCCTGTAGGATAAGTCAAAGGAGGAATTTGCCTCTTCTACAGATAGAGCTGTTAAGGTAAGGACTGTTAATACAAAAGTGTATTTTGGCTAATCTTTTGCATTTTTCTGATTGCACACAGGTCTGCAATTAAGGCCTTACGTCCTGGAGGGATACTTGTATACTCTACATGCACGCTTTCCAAGGCAGAAAATCAAGATGTGATCAGTGAAATTTTAAACTCCCACGGTAACATCATGCCTATGGACATTAAAGGAATAGCAAGGACTTGCTCCCACGACTTCACATTTGCTCCCACTGGCCAGGAATGTGGGCTCTTAGTGATTCCAGATAAGGGCAAAGCCTGGGGCCCAATGTATGTAGCCAAATTGAAGAAATCATGGAGCACAGGAAAATGGTGACATGAATTTGTAAACTGTGTTTATGTGTTATTATATTTATATTTCTGAACTCAGTACATGTTAATATTTAAATAATTATGCAGTAACTTTCTCTGGGTCTGTTTGGAATCCTATTTAGTTAATACTTTAGCATCTTAGAATCTAGGCTTGAGAATTGTTCAGGTGTATTTTTTTCCTAGAAATATATCTGTAACAATGATTTAAGGTGGTGCAGATGGTGTTTGTTCTATATTATAAATCTGCTGTCTTTGCTTGGCATTTTATAGTTAAATTAATTAGAATATGTGGTTTTATGCATAACGTGTTTAGTTCTGTATTCTTTCTATGATAGTGCTTTGAACCTTCAAAAATTCACATTTTCCAGCGCTCCGACCATTTTCCCGCTTATCAAATGTACAAATTTGTTCAAGGTTTTTTTTTCCCCCCAACTTTTGTAACTGATTGTCTCAGAACTGATTGGTATTCTGAGACTAACTTTTTAAGCAGCACTATTTCTAGTTCTGGCAAAATAGTTTTTTTATTTGCAATGTTGTTTTCTGTTAAAGACTATATTATGTTTACTGCAAAGGTCAGTGACTCTACTGACACCAGCTTTATTTCCCCCACTTTTTTTGCATTCACAAATACAAATTGAAAGGGTAAATTATATTGAAAGGCCTTTAGAACAGCAGATTCACATGCACATGTTTGACTTTCGACATTCAGCTTATAGAATTATGGAGTCTATCCAGCAGGCTATAAAGCAAGTACTTGAGACAAAACCGGAATGATTAATAACTGCAATCACTGAACTATATTTGGAGAGTTTTGTTACATAATTGCAGTCATAATGAGCACTACAGAATCTGATTATCTTACATTCACAATCTGGAGGGGCTTTTTATTTCACTTTGTTATAAAATGTTCTCTGAGAATATGATGCCACATATTAATGCACAAGAGGGAGATGCCTAATGAGAGTGGACTGTGTGATTACCAGAACCCAGTGCCATTTACTAAGTGGCTCTCCATGTTTACATAAATCCTGGGAATACTGTATACATTTCTTCTTATGTACTTAGGGTTTTAGCTTCAGTCAGCATCACACTTTTTCTCCAGAAATTACTTCACTTAGAGTACAAACATATTTTTCCAACTATTAAGAAAAATTATGCAGCACATCTCAAAAAATAGCATCTCTTTGGAAAATAGCCTTTAAAAAAAAACAACTTTATCTGATTATAGAAATACAAAATTCTGCTAAAGCTGAATACTTTTGAATTGTTCATTATGTTCTGTGCCTTTAAACTAGAGACTATTTGCTTATTAATATTTTTTGTTTTGCAAGCATATGTAACCCGGTTTATATCATCAGGAAGTCTTAGGAAGAATTTTTTTTTCTGTACCTTCAGTCTGTTAATCATTTGTTTTCCTTTATGTCCAATTGATATGTTTAAAGTAAAGCTAAAGTCCAGGCACGGTGGCTTATGCCTGTAATCCCAGCACTTTGTCAGGCCGAGGCAGGGGGCATCTCCTGAGGTCAGAAGTTCGAGACTAGCCTGCCCAACATGGTAAAACCCCGACTCTACTAAAAATGCAAAAAAATTAGACAGGCATGGTGGCTGGCACCAGCAATCCCAGCTACTTAGGAGGCTGAGGCAGGAGAATCACTTGAACCCAGGAGGCAGAGGTTGCAGTTAGCCAAGATCTCGCCATTGCACTCCAGCCTGGGCGACAAGAGTGAAACCCCGTAGCAAAAAAATAATAATAATAGTAATTAAATAAAAATAAAGTAACGCTAGAACTGTTGGACCAAATCAAGTATATGGGTAAATACAGAAGAATAATGATGGTGGAAAAGATGTTTTCTTTTTTAAGTTATCATTATTAGTTTGTTTTTTTTATCTTCAGACACTATAGGTTTTAAAAATAGGTTTCTTTTATGTAGGTTAATCACAGAGTAAATCTGCACACTGTACTTTGTTAAATGTCGGTATTTTCCCAGTATAATGCGATGAAGCTTAATCTGAATACTTGGTATGCTATTGAATTTACTTTCCTATGATTACTGAAAAATGGATGCACGTGTGTGTGTGTGTGTGTGTGTGTGTGTGTATATATATATATATATATAATTTTATTAAAAGCAATTGCCCCAAAAGCAGAAATTGACAAGCGGGACCTAATTAAACTGAAGAGCTTCTGCACAGCAAACTAAACTATCAACAGAGTAGCAGACAACTTACAGGATGGGAGAAATATTTGCAAATTATGCATCTGCCAAAGGTCTAATATCCAGAATCTATAAGGAACTTAAATCAGCAAGCAAAAAACAAATAACCCTATTAAAAACTGAGCAAAGGACATGAACAGACATTTCTCAAAAGAAGACATTCACATGGCCAACAAACATATGAAAAAGTGCTCTTCATCACTAATCATCAGAGAAATGCAAATCAAAACCACACTGAGATAATATTTTACACCAGTCAGAATGGCTATTATTAAAAAGTCAATAAAATAAAAAATAACAGACGCTGATGAGGCTGTGGAGAAAAGGAACTGCTTATGAACTGTTGGTGGAAATGTAAATTACTTCAGCCTCTATGGAAAGCAGTTTGGAGATTTCTCAAAGAACTTTATAACAGAATTGCCATTTGAGCTAGCAATCCCATTAGTGGGTATATACCCACAGGAAAATAAATTGTCCTACAAAAAAAGACATAAACGCTTGTGTGTTCATCACAGTAATATTTACAATAGTAAAGATACGGAATCAACCTAACCGCCCATCAGCAGTTGATTGAATAAAGGAAATGTGGTACATATACCTCGTGTAATATTACACAGTGATAAAAAAGAATGAAATAATGTCTTTTGCAACAACATGGATGCAGCTGGATGCTTTTATCCTAAGCAAATTCAGGAACAGAAAACTAAATACATATTCTCACTTACAAATGGGAGCTAAATATCGAGTACACATGGACATAAAGGAACAATAGACACTGGTGACTACTAGAGTGGGGAGGGGAGGAGGGGGATGTAGGCTGAAAAACTACCTATTGGGTACTGCACTCACTACCTGGGTGACGGGATCGTCTGTACCCCAAACCTCAGCATCATCCAGTATACCCATGTAACACACCTGTTCATGTATCCCCTGAATCTAAAAAGCTGAAATTATTTTTTAATGAGAAGATAAACCATAATTATAATGAAATAGGTAATATTGAGCATTGAATATTCTATAAATTGTTTATATATGTTGTCTTTTTTTTTTTTTTTTTTTTTTTTTGAGACAGAGTCTTGCTCTGTCGCCCAGGCTGGATGGCGTGCAGTGGCATGATCTCAGCTCACTGCAACCTCTGCCTCCCGGGTTCAAGCAGTTTTCTGCCTCAGCCTCCCAAGTAACTGAGATCACAGGCACCCGCCACCATGCTTGGCTAATTTTTTTTGTATTTTTAGTAAAGATGGGGTTCCACCATCTTGGCCAGGTTGATCTTGAACTCCTGACCTTGTCATCCACCTGCCTCAGCCTCCCAAAGTGCTGGGATTACAGGCGTGAGCCACCACACCCACTGTGTATGTTGTCTTTATTGATGCTTAAAACAAACTCAGGAATAAGTATTATAACCCCCTTTTGTGAATGAGAAAACCAAAGCTCAGTTCTGTTTATAGTTTGCCAAGGCTACACTGGTAAGTAAAGGGTTCAGCCAATGTATAGACAGACTGTATAGATATATGAAGTGGGGGTGGGGGCCAAGGAGCTATTACTGCTGTTTGGAAATACTTGCCTCTTGTAGATCCAGCTTTAACATTTTTATGACATCCTAGTAATAGCAGACCCTGCACAAAGTGGATATCAGAGTTAATACTGTGAAGAGACAAAATAATGAGAATACTTTTACCAAAGATAATGAAATCTTGCATAATGTCTGCATTTTTCCATTGATTGGAGTGCATCCTTAGAAAACTGAAAATAACAAAAACCCAGGACATTTTTGGAAATTGTATGCTCTCTAGCAACTTTGCGTGAATTTTTATACAAACACTTATGAGTTATATAAAATGTTCTAAAACTAGAAAAAACATGGTCTTGTAACATGTTATTTTCTTAGATCACTGGTTTCTCAGAACATGTCTTTCTGCATGGCCTCCTCATCCCCATCCCAGGGGAGAACGTGAATGTTCCAAGGGACTTCGGCCTCTGGGGCTTCCACACTCTGGGTGTCAGGGGTACAGCTCACAGGCTTTCAGTTTGGCCACAGCTGAATGATTGAGAATTACCAGATAAATCCTCCAAATCCATTTCTCCAGAAACCTCTTCCTAGCCACACAGTGGGAGCCTTGTTTGACCTTTTTTAACCTTTCCTGGTCAGGTGCCAGGCCAGTCCTGCAAAGCCAGCAAAGTTTCATTTTCATTCAACCCTTTTTTTTTCACTTTGAATCAAATGGAATTTAGTTCCTCCCACTGTCCCCAACCCAGCTAGAGTGCAGTGGTGTCATCATGGCTCACTGCAGCCTCGACTTCCTGGGTTCAAGTTATCTTTTCGCCTCAGCCTCCTAAGTAGCCTGGACTACAGGCCCACAATACCATGCCTGGCTAATTTTTAAATTATTATTATTATTATTATTGTAGAGATGTGACCTCACCAGGCTGGTTTCAAACCCCTGGCCTCAAGTGATCCTCCCACTTCAGCCTCCCAAAGTATTGGGATTACAGGTGTGAGCCATTGTGCTCGGCCTCATATATTATTAGTTGTAAAAAAGGATGCATGTTTTCCCTCACCTTCTCTTTGGCTAATTATAAATCATTTTACTTAATATTTCATAGTTAAAGGGTAGAGCCGCGATCAAAACTGGCTCCGAGGTCCAGGCCCTTTTCCCAACACTATGCTGTCTCACAGAGTGTAGGTTGTTTGAACCCTCAAGATTATTAACTGACTTTACCCCTATTTTCCATTGTTCAGTTTCCTCCTTTTGTGTCATACCCTATTCCCAGGGGATGAAAGGATTAATCAATACTTGGGAAAAAAACAACAACCTTTGAACTGTTTCAGGCCATATTGTAAAGAAGTGTGTCTTGTGATTTTGATACCCAGAAATCTCCAGTGGAGGGTATTCTCTGCCTTCCTTTTCTTTGCAGATGCTGAGCTGAAGAATGGAAATTTGGAGCAGACTTGCAGTGTCAATTGTAAAGCAAAGAGTAATTGATATTACTTTCTGTGACACTGAGTTACTTTCAAAATAGCTTTATAAAAATTTAGGTTGCTTACCAACACATTAACTTCTCCCTGCCGTCCACACGCTGAACAGCCACTACTTTCAGAAATAGACTGAATAAATGTAATGCATTTAAATGGTTTGTACTGAATTTTTTTAAGCATCAGAT